CTCATCCTCTTCACTATGAATGTGGACCACATTTTTGCAGCTTTTATTTCCGCAGTTACTTATGTTTCTTTCTCTGCTATTATATGATCAGCTCCATAAGTAAAAGACCTGTCTTACCTGCACATCCTCAGCACAGAGCTCAAGCATTAAATAAATATTAGGGGAACTGGTTGTACTTTCCTACCAGCCCATAAATGGGCATCAGAAACTCAACGTGTTAGAATTATTTGAAAATCAGAGTAACTAGTTTGCCGACTTCTAGTGTGCAGCCTTTACGCCAGCTGTTGTGGCTGTGTAGGGGTCTTCTTTTCTTCCATCCCTATTCTACGATGCATTCAACATAAGCGAAGTGTTATTATTCACGAAAGGCGCTAATTTGTGGACGGATGCACCTAATGTTCTTAACCCCTGGTTTCTTCGCACTAAAACCAATCCCAATAGCATTCCGTTTCAAGTGAAAGGTTTTTATTTTTTTAAACTAAGTAAATTTCTTTTTCTCCCAATTTACTCACTGCAGTACCTTATACTACAAGAACCAGCAACTGGTTTCCTCTTAATGTCTAAACATAACATCATTGTTAAAAATTAGAGACTTTGTCACAATTTGCAGTTTTTAAAAGTAAGGTAAATAAAGTATCTCATTATACAGAAGTACAAGGTCTCGTTCTTGTACATTTCGCTCTTCCCAAATATTCTGCAATCAGAACCCTGATTGCAAAACTAAGCACATGGATTCTCAAAAGACACCAGGCCAGAGAATTCTTTCATCCTAGTCCCAATCTCGCCCTTGAAAGCGTGGGAGGGGCAAGGCTGCGCCACGGGAAATAAATGAGGGCTGCCAAAGGCCGTCGGAGGCCGCGGGGCTCGGCAGGCAGGCGAAGACCCAGCGTCGCATTGCAGAGTCGAGACGACCTGGGCTGCCGTGACGCCGCAGTCGCCGGCCCTAGTTTCCCCCGCCCTGCCCGAGCGCGTCCGCGCCTCTCGCCCGAATCCGGGTACCACCGGCGACTCGGGTCGGCCCCTTCTGGCTTGTTCCGGCGTCCGGCCTGGCATGCGGGTGCTGCGGCTGCTGCGGCTGCCGCCGCCGCTGCTGCCGCTGCCGCGGGGGCTGCGGCTTGGGAAGCTCCGCGCTTCCGCAGGCCTGGCCTCCGCCGCCCGGGCCCCCGCAGCCTGTCGCTGGACCCCGCGCCGGCCCAGCGCACCGCCCTCAGGCCCCGAGCCCCGCCCTGGCCTCCGCCTCGGCCTCGCCTCCAGCCCCGGGACGCGGCCCGCCACCGCCGCTGCCGCCAGCCCAGACGCGCCGCCCGCATGCGCCGCGACCATGGAGCGCCCCGAAGCGGGTGAGACCGGGCTGTCCAGCGGGCCGGGGCGGATCCTTTTTTTTCTGTTTGTGATATGTTAAAGGAGGAATTAATTCCAATGAGTGTGAAAATGTATCAAGAAAAAAGAAAATGTCAGAGGAATTTGAAGCCAATACTATGGATTCTCTGGTAGACATGCCATTTGCTACTGTAGATATTCAGGATGACTGTGGAAGTAAGTACTTTATTAAGTAAACGCGTATTTAGATTAGACGTATTGTTTGACTTTTTTCCTCTAGTCACTGATGAACCTCAAATAAATTTGAAGAGAAGTCAAGAAAATGAATGGGTCAAGAGTGATCAAGTAAAGAAGAGGAAAAAAAAGAGAAAAGATTATCAACCCAACTATTTCCTGTCCATTCCAATCACCAACAAAGAGGTGCTATTTTTAAAAAGTTATTTTTACTGTGAAATTTTTTTTATATGTGTGTATGTGTTATTAGATTATAAAAGGAATTAAGATCCTGCAGAATGCAATAATACAACAAGATGAGCGACTGGCCAAAGCAATGGTCAGTGATGGTTCCTTTCATATTACCCTGCTGGTGATGCAATTATTAAATGAAGATGAAGTAAACATGTGAGTAATGTATCTTTCTTAAATATAATTTTGTGTTACTGAAAAATGTATTATTTCTTACTAGTGGTATTGATGCTCTTTTGGAATTGAAACCATTCATAGAAGAACTCCTCCAGGGAAAACATTTGACTTTGCCCTTTCAAGGGATTGGTACTTTTGGAAATCAGGTTGGATTTGTGAAGCTGGCAGAAGGAGATCATGTAAACTCACTTTTGGAGATAGCAGGTAAAACAGCAACACACTCATATGAAATCTTGAGCATTTCTTTGTTTCTCTTTATTTTCTTCAGAGACTGCAAATAGGACATTTCAAGAAAAAGGCATCCTGGTAGGAGAGAGCAGAAGTTTTAAACCTCATTTGACCTTCATGAAGTTGTCAAAATCACCGTGGCTCCGTAAGAATGTGAGTGCATGTTCTTATTGCAAGCCTGTTTTAAGGCCACCCTTCATTTTGTTTCCTATTTCAGCCTAGGGGGTTCCTCATGCAAATTCAGACATCTGATGGCCTGCTCTCATATACCAGAGTTTTGGAGATGGGCATGCAGATTAATATCCGCTCCCTGCTCTCCATGACCCTTTGCTGCAGTTAAGACTGATTTGCAGCTCTAGAAATGAAGGCCATGTGTAGTAGTAAGTAGAATTTTTTTTTTCTAAATTTGCCATTTTGCTTTCAAATGGATTGTCCTCTTCCAAGTGGTTTCAAACTTAATCACAGAATGACAATCAGTGGTGAAGGTAATATCTCCGTTTCAAAATGTTTCTTTGTCTTTATAATATTAACTTTGAAATGAGAGCACCCAAGGACATTTATTTAAAAAAATGCTTAAACTATATATGTCAACATTTCAAACTGCATTTAAATGATTTATTGGCAGTTAATTTCACAGAATCAATCTTACCCTATAGAAAAGTAATATGAGACTTGGAATGGTTGTGATGTAACTGAGATCACAGTCTTATCAGTTACAGAGCACTGTCTCTGCACCTGAGAAACCCATCCCATCTCATTCTGTCTCACATTCTTCCCTCCCACTGGCCAGCTCCAGTTCACGCAGAGTCATTTCTACGTGTAAGGAGCTCCCTGTTCCAAATCATATTAATTAAGTAAATATGTATTGAGTGCCTACTATGTGCCAGACACTGGGTGCTGGGCACAGAGTGGTGATCAAAATAGAAACAGTCACTGCTTGAATGGTACATAAAATCTAAATCAGATTGCATTTTATTTAGATTAGAATGCTTAATATTTAGAAAACAAATTATGATTGTTTTTTTCTTGTAAATTTGTTTGAGTTCCTTGTAGATTCTGCATATTAGCCCTTTGTCAGATGAGTAGGTTGTGAAAATTTTCTCCTATTTTGTAGGTTGCCTGTTCACTCTGATGGTAGTTTCTTTTGCTGTGCAGAAGCTCTTTAGTTTAATTAGATCCCATTTGTCAATTTTGGCTTTTGTTGCCATTGCTTTTGGTGTTTTAGACATGAAGTCCTTGCCCATGCCTATGTCCTGAATGGTAATGCCTAGGTTTTCTTCTAGGGCTTTTATGGTTTTAGGTCTAATGTTTAAGTCTTTAATCCATCTTGAATTAATTTTTGTATAAGGTGTAAGGAAGGGATCCAGTTTCAGCTTTCTACATATGGCTAGCCAGTTTTCCCAGCACCATTTATTAAATAGGGAATCGTTTCCCCATTGCTTGTTTTTCTCAGGTTTGTCAAAGATCAGATAGTTGTAGATATGCAGCGTTATCAACAAACAACCCTATCAAAAAGTGGGTGAAGGACATGAACAGGCACTTCTCAAAAGAAGACATTTATGCAGCCAAAAAACACATGAAAAAATGGTCACCATCACTGGCCATCAGAGAAATGCAAATCAAAACCACAATGAGATACATCTCACACCAGTTAGAATGGCAGTCATTAAAAAGTCAGGAAACAACAGGTGCTGGAGAGGATGTGGAGAAATAGGAACACTTTTACACTGTTGGTGGGACTGTAAACTAGTTCAACCATTGTGGAAGTCAGTGTGGCCATTCCTCAGGGATCTAGAACTAGAAATACCATTTGACCCAGCCATCCCATTACTGGGTATATACCCAAAGGACTATAAATCATGCTGCTATAAAGACACGTGCACACATATGTTTATTGCGGCACTATTCACAATAGCAAAGACTTGGAACCAACCCAAATGTCCAACAATGATAGACTGGATTAAGAAAATGTGGCACATATACACCATGGAATACTATGCAGCCATAAAAAATGATAAGTTCATGTCCTTTGTAGGGACATGGATGAAATTGGAAATCATCATTCTCAGTAAACTATCGCAAGGACAAAAAACCAAACACTGCAGGTTCTCACTCCTAGGTGGGAATTGAACAATGAGAACACGTGGACACAGGAAGGGGAACATCACACGCTGGGGACTGTTGTGGGATGGGGGAGGGGGGAGGGATAGCTTTAGGAGATATACCTAACGCTAAATGACGAGTTAATGGGTGCAGCACACCAGCATGGCACATGTATACATATGTAACTAACCTGCACATTGTGCACATGTACCCTAAAACTTAAAGTATAATAATAATAAAATAAAATAAAATAAAGAAAACAAATTATGATATTATCATTTTCAGTAAGCCAAATAAGAATTTTTTATTTTAATTTATGGAATGAGTCTATTCCTATCACTATTATAGTGGTCAGTGTTCCTGAAAGTTTAAGGAAGTAGATCTTAGATATGGGGATTCGCAAGTCAGCCGGCGTACTGGTTGAAGCTTCAGATTTCCACCCTCTACCCTTAGATTTAGAGATGGACCTAGGACCTAAGCTTTTGATGTTCAGTAAATGCCATATATGGTTCTGATACAGATGATCTGCAGAGGAATATACTTAAGACCTGCAGGCTTAAATAAATATCCAACAGTTTCTTATGCAGCAAATCTACTGTAAAGGTTAAAACCAGTATGAAAAGGTGGCATACATACAAGATGATTTCATTTATTTACTTTACTATAATTCGTGGTTTGGTATGTAGATTATTTGAAAATATATGGTTCCTTAGTCTCAGTCTTAACGTTTTTACATTTCCAGCTATCTATTTTCTTCTCTCGGCACTAATTTTCTTCTAGATTTTTGTTCTGAATCCATCCATTGAGCTAATGTCACAAGCAAGTGACCATTAAATAAAGATGATCGTGGAATGTATTGCTGGCTTTCCATGTTATTTAGATTGATAGTGAAATAAAAGAAGGGAGTGGCGAAATAATAGTTTTTTTTTAATCCACTTGCATGTTAGGAGATTGGACTCATTTCACGTATGTTATTCTTTATTTAAAAAGTTACTTTAATTATAAAATTATTAGCTGAATATATGCTTACTGTAAACAATTCAAATACTTACAGACCTATAGAGTGAAAGGTAGAGTTACTCCCTCATTACCATCCTGCAACCCACTTCCTCCCAACAGAATGTCTCTCTAGGTAAACACTGCCAGTAGATCCTTCCAGACCTTTTCCTATGTGCTGCAAATATATATGGACATACATACATGCATATAGTTTCTTTAAAACAGAAATAAAACTCTCAATATTATTTTGATTTATCATAATTTAAACATTCTTCTGTTGATGAATAATTAGGTTGATTTCTGTTTCTTTGGTACCACAAACAATGCTGTTATGAACTTCCTTGTTCACTTTTCTTTGGGTGGATATGCCAGTATTTCAAAGAACCAATTCTTTGAAGTGGAATTCTAAGAGCAGAGGGTATTAGACATTATAAACCTTCAGAAATACCTCAGATTGCCTTGTCAAGCAATAGTGACAATTTATACTCCCAACCGTGGTGTATGAGAAGAACATTTGTTAGGATAAACTCGTGGTAGAAAGACTATCAGAGGTCATATAAAATTGATATGGCCCTTTGAGCTATGAATTATGCAACTGACATTAAAAAAATGTTAAAAATCTCATTTTCTTTAAGATGTCCTAGCTGCTGATATTATTCTAAAGAAATAATTTAAAAAGAGAAGTTCTTTATGCATAAAGATGTTTACTGAAGTATTATCAATAATAGGGAAATAATAGAAATAACTCCCACAACAATAGGGAAATGTTTAAGTCAATTATGGTAAATCATATAAATGATATAAGCAGCTACTGAAGTAGATATAAGGATTCTATAACAGCATACAAAGTAAATAAAATACTATACTCTTTAGTATATAAAATCTATCCTATAAAATGTATACTGTAATTAAAATTGTATAAAATGGTTTCCTTGGGTTTGCCTTGCCAGCACCTTAATGTGTTTCATCGCATTTTAGAGGTAAAAAGTGGCTTCCCACAGTTACTCTCTTAGCCCATGATTTTTCCGGTAGATCAGTGAATAGAACTGACCTTAATGTCACTCAGAATATAGTATATCCCCCTTGACATGCTGAGGATTCCCATTTTGGTTTGCTGGGGTTCTGAGGAATGGTGGGACCTTGGTGAGTGGAGTGTAATAAGAAGTGGTGATGAGCAAAGTTAGGTGCCCCATGACAATGCAGGAGTGAGGGGCAGCCACCGGATTCAGAAAACCTGAAGATTTTCCATTGTCATGGGAGTGGTCCTTCAGTTTCTGGTATGGAGGGGTGGTGTATAGTGAGACTGTCTGGAAAAGAGCTAAATGATATCTCCTGTTGAGATGCTCTGTTTTAAAGACTGAAGCCAGATGGTGTCCTCCTTATATTTCAATTTGACCTGCTAGAGGGTAGTCTGGAAATGATTTTATGTATGATACTGATGCACTGAAAGTACTGATGCACTAAAAGCACCTAAAGTACTGGTGCTACTGTTGTCAGGGTAGACATGATGATTGTTGGTAAAAAGGGGTGTGCTGTGTAGAGGAATGCTCTGGATTATTACAGGAAATATTATAGGAAAATTCTGAGATAGTAAGATAGCCGGTCCATTCATTATTGTCTATAGGAGGTATAATGCGATATTCTGTAGTGATAAACCAATTGAGATTTTTTTTTAATCATCTAGTCATTGTCATTTAAAAAGTAACCTGAAAAGCTGTTACCCATGTCAACTTAAAAAATTAGATTCAAAGTCAGAGCTATCATCAGTCTGTTTATGAAGGTAAAACATCTCATTGACATTAAAGATGTGGACAGATGGCTGGTGCAGGGGATGAGCATTCACCCCCTGGGAGGTCGTACAGATCTAGTGTGAGGGTTTCCCAGTGGTGTTCAGTATTTGGTGCAGAAGTCCCTGGGCTTCCGGGGTCCTGTCCTCTGGTAGGCACTTGTTGGCAGGTAATTGCATGTAGTAGTAGTAACCAAAAGCCCAGTGGGGAACTAAACATTCAATATATTGTGTTCAAAATTTTGAAAATACAGAAACTCTCTCTCAAATGTCCTGATGTGAAACTTCTTCTGTGACAGCATGATATTCTGGTTCCCAAGTTAGAGAGCTGAGTTGAGGCTAAGGACAGATTCTGTGAAACATAAGGCTTTTCTTGGCAATTATGTATCTTTCTAACACCAGGAGACATTTAGTCAATGTGTCAGCTTTGCATATTCTTAGTTTCATGAAATTCTAATGGGTATTTTGCATAATAAAACATCAAAAGGAATCATTATCATTGTATTCTGTAATTTTTTTCATCAAATGAAACCTCAGAAAATCATATTAAATTACTGTCTCTGAAATAGTAACTAAAGTTCAGGTTATTTGTAGTTTTTTCAGAATTTAGTTGACATAGCTAGTCCGCTAACTTGTTCAGCCTCATGCTTTTTGTACGGTATCTTTTTGGACTTATTTTTCTTACTGAATGAACTTGGGTTTCAGTGATTTCAATGTTGCAAATCTTGGTTGGTTAGAAATATGTGCTAACACTTGATGGCAGAAGAAGACAAGTTTCAAATCAAACAAACATCTTAATGCAGATCTCAAAAAATAAATGTGATAACATCCTCAAAAAATAAATGTGATCGCCTAATGTATAGATCAGTTGTTTTTAATCACAAATTATTTTCTGGGCTTCTTAGGTATCTTCCCTGATTTATGACTCTTTCAAATTACTACTGTAGCTCTTAAACTGACAAAGACATGTTTTATGAACATGACACCTCTTTGCAGCAGTGTTTTACAGAGTCAGAAAATGAGAGTACTTTAGAATGAAAAAAATGAACTTTGAAAATTATTAGCGACTTTCACTTAGACTGGTTTGTTTTGAGGGCAGAATTCAAGATGCAAAAAGTAAGGGCTGAAGGGTGATCATTGGACCTGATGATGATGATGATGTTGAGGGGAGTGGAGAAGAGGATATAGGACAGTCATTGGTAGGAATGGAAAAGGAGAGCATATGGTTGAAAATTTTGTTCTGATGCTACCATTAAGAGGAAATTCCAGTTCCTGAATTGTTTGGTGATTGAATATACAGAACTAGAATTGTAATGGAAAGTTTCTATACTAGGTTGGTTGAATTCAGCCTTACTCTGCATCCCTCCCTAACTGTGAGCCCTGATGTCATCTTTCTTCACTCACTACCATTATTTACTTCTATCTATCTAGCTACCTAGCTAGCTGTCTGTCTGTCTGTCTGTCCATCCATCCATCTATCTATCTATCTATCTATCTCTGCATATTTTTTCAGGATTTTGTTAACTGGGCCTGGTATAGTTTGACTGCCACTCACTTTTGGGGGTCTGCATGACAGTGAGCTTTTATAAACCATGTTAAAACTCAGGAGCATTAAGACTATTCCTTCTTAAAGGAATCCCTGTAGTAATTTAAAGGAGCATGAGCTTTCCTGTTTTAGCCCTGTTGTTTAGTCCTGGACAAAATCACATAACCTCTCTCGATCTCTGTTGACTTATCGTAAAAGAAGGACTCTTGACTCCTGTGCTATCCTGAAATGTCTATAAGGTAAACAGTTTGACCAAATTGCTTAATTTGGCTTCACACAGTTATATATATTTTTAACCTCATATTGGCTTTCTTTTCTGTGTGGAAGGAGAATGACAGAAAGAAGAAAGGTCTTCAAGTACTGATAGGAAGATAGGGGCAATTTAGATCTGAATCTTTTCACTTGTCCTCCTAGAAGCCAGATGGAGCAACAAGGACAATGGGAAAAATACTCTACACATTTTTTTTTTTTTTTGAAAGAACTAGGATCTCACTTGGTTGCCCAGACCTAGAGTTCATGGCATGAT